TGTAAATAATAGAGAAAGATACAAAACAAAAATGCGTTTTTTTTTTTTTTTTTTGGAGACAGGGTCTTGCTCTATCACCCAGGCTGGAGTGCAGTGGCACGACCACGGCCCACTGCAGCCTTGACCTCCTGGGCTCAAGCAATCTTCCTGCCTCTGCCTCCTAAGTAGTTGGGACTACAAGCGTGTGCTACGATGCCTAGTTAACTTTTTATTTTTTGTAGAGATGGGGTCTTGCTCTGCTGCCCAGGCTGGTCTCAAACTCTTGGGCTCAAGCGATCCTCTCGTTTAGGCCTCCCCAAATGCTGGAATTACAGGCGTGAGCCACCTTTCCTCGCCATAAATGCTTCCATTTCCGCCTCGACAACTACTCCACCTGAAGCTGTTCATTTCTTCTTGCATTCCTTCCAGAAAAAAGTTATACACATGCCTGAATATAAGCACCTACTTTATATATTTCTCCCTCTTGTTTTTGCATATGCATAGTTTACCTAAAAGTGACTTGCCCGCTGTTTTGGACTACGCTTTGATCTTAACTAATATCTTGGAGATATTTCCTTACCCAAATATATTGCACTATCTCACATTACTCAAATCAATCAAATTCCATAATTTATTTCGATTGTGTCTAGCATTTCGCTATGATTAGAAAGAATGCTGTCATGGAACTTTTTGACAAACATTGTTGAGAATATCCATAGGGCAAACTCCGTACAGAGAGCTTGTTGGAATGAAGGGTACCAGCATTTTCCGTTTGATGGATAGTACCAAATTGCCCTCCAGGAATGTTATACGCTCACCAGAACTGATTATAATAAAACGTCTACATATTTGTTAGTTTTATAAGCAACGCGTGGTGTCTCGTTTGGGTTTAAGGATTCTTTAATTATGAATGAGGCTGTCTGAGCATTTCACTGCGGAGCCTGAGCGCGCCTGCCTGGGAAAACACTGCAGCGGTGCTCGGACTCCTCCTGTCCAGCAGGAGGCGCGGCCCGGCAGCTCCCGCATGCGCAGTGCGCTCGGTGTCAGACGGCCCGGATCCCGGTTACCGGCCCCTCGCTCGCTGCTCGCCAGCCCAGACTCGGCCCTGGCAGTGGCGGCTGGCGATTCGGACCGATCCGACCTGGGCGGAGGTGGCCCGCGCCCCGCGGCATGAGCCGGTGACCAAGCTCGGGGCCGAGCGGGAGGCAGCCGTGGCCGAGGTAAGCGCGGCTCTCCAGGGCGGCGGCCGGGCAAACTTTTGATTCAGTGTCTTTAATGTTATAGAGCTACTCAGAGTTGCTGTTTCTCCTTGAGATGCTTTTGGTAAGTATATTTTAAAATAATTTTTCCATGTTTTTAACAAACTCTTGTGCTTCTTACCCTTCAGGTGTTGGGGAACCACTGATTCAAGTATACACATAGACCTTGAGAGCTTCTTGGGAAGTTCTAACATGGGCCAGCGGAGGGCAGCTCCTTGCCTGCATTTGTCCCAAAACTTCCTGTCTTCAAACTCCAGGAGGGATATGCAGAATGGCAAGGAAGCCATACCATAGGGTGGGCCTGCAGCTGGTAGGGGATGGGAGCAGTGGTTTTTCTTATTTCTCTCCCTGGTGACCAGGAGTGTGAGGAAGAGGCTGTCTGTGTCATTATGTGTGCGTCGGTCAAGTATAATATCCGGGGTCCTGCCCTCATCCCAAGAATGAAGACCAAGCACCGAATCTACTATATCACCCTCTTCTCCATTGTCCTCCTGGGCCTCATTGCCACTGGCATGTTTCAGTTTTGGCCCCATTCTATCGAGTCCTCAAATGACTGGAATGTAGAGAAGCGCAGCATCCGTGATGTGCCGGTTGTTAGGCTGCCAGCCGACAGTCCCATCCCAGAGCGGGGGGATCTCAGTTGCAGAATGCACACGTGTTTTGATGTCTATCGCTGTGGCTTCAACCCAAAGAACAAAATCAAGGTGTATATCTATGCTCTGAAAAAGTACGTGGATGACTTTGGCGTCTCTGTCAGCAACACCATCTCCCGGGAGTATAATGAACTGCTCATGGCCATCTCAGACAGTGACTACTACACTGATGACATCAACCGGGCCTGTCTGTTTGTTCCCTCCATCGATGTGCTTAACCAGAACACACTGCGCATCAAGGAGACAGCACAAGCGATGGCCCAGCTCTCTAGGTATCTCACACTCATACAGCCCAGCCCCCAGGTTAATTCTCCTACATTTTAAATTTCTTGACAGGTGGGATCGAGGTACGAATCACCTGTTGTTCAACATGTTGCCTGGAGGTCCCCCAGATTATAACACAGCCCTGGATGTCCCCAGAGACAGGTAGGAGGCATATTTGGGGCTGTCCTTATGATTCTCATCGTTTAACAAAATACTTTGCTTTCAGGGCCCTGTTGGCTGGTGGCGGCTTTTCTACGTGGACTTACCGGCAAGGCTACGATGTCAGCATTCCTGTCTATAGTCCACTGTCAGCTGAGGTGGATCTTCCAGAGAAAGGACCAGGGTAAGGTACATTCATCCCAGCCAGGTGTGCCTATTTTCCAATCACCTGTTTTTTTCCCTTGTAGTCCACGGCAATACTTCCTCCTGTCATCTCAGGTGGGTCTCCATCCTGAGTACAGAGAGGACCTAGAAGCCCTCCAGGTCAAACATGGAGAGTCAGTGTTAGTACTCGATAAATGCACCAACCTCTCAGAGGGTGTCCTTTCTGTCCGTAAGCGCTGCCACAAGCACCAGGTCTTCGATTACCCACAGGTGCTACAGGTGAGTGTCATTCATTACCTCTCGCAAAGGCTTTGTAATCTCTTGCCTCTTTGTGTTCCTGCAGGAGGCTACTTTCTGTGTGGTTCTTCGTGGAGCTCGGCTGGGCCAGGCAGTATTGAGCGATGTGTTACAAGCTGGCTGTGTCCCGGTTGTCATTGCAGACTCCTATATTTTGCCTTTCTCTGAAGTTCTTGACTGGAAGAGGTGGGTAGTACCTCCTAGTAAACTCTACATTAGTGTATGTAAACTGTTTTGCTGTTGTCTCCAGAGCATCTGTGGTTGTACCAGAAGAAAAGATGTCAGATGTGTACAGTATTTTGCAGAGCATCCCCCAAAGACAGATTGAAGAAATGCAGAGACAGGTAAGAGGCCAAGTCTTGGGGAGGTGACATGGGCTCACTTAAAACAGCATTATTTTCTTTATAGGCCCGGTGGTTCTGGGAAGCGTACTTCCAGTCAATTAAAGCCATTGCCCTGGCCACCCTGCAGATTATCAATGACCGGATCTATCCATATGCTGCCATCTCCTATGAAGAATGGAATGACCCTCCTGCTGTGGTAAGTGAATTCCAGTGCTAGCCACATGAGGCTTTCTGACCCGTGTTAATCTGTCCTCTTGTAGAAGTGGGGCAGCGTGAGCAATCCACTCTTCCTCCCGCTGATCCCACCACAGTCTCAAGGGTTCACCGCCATAGTCCTCACCTACGACCGAGTAGAGAGCCTCTTCCGGGTCATCACTGAAGTGTCCAAGGTGCCCAGTCTATCCAAACTACTTGTCGTCTGGAATAATCAGAATAAAAACCCTCCAGAAGGTAAGAAGCCTTAGTGCCTCTCTCAGCTGGATGAGAATAGTAAATACCTTTTCTCTTTTTCCAGATTCTCTCTGGCCCAAAATCCGGGTTCCATTAAAAGTTGTGAGGACTGCTGAAAACAAGTTAAGTAACCGTTTCTTCCCTTATGATGAAATCGAGACAGAAGCTGTTCTGGCCATTGATGATGATATCATTATGCTGACCTCTGACGAGCTGCAATTTGGTTATGAGGTAAGGAGGTTTTACACAGTGTGTTTATATGTGGACTTGATTGTTATTATGTGTCTGTCCTTAGGTCTGGCGGGAATTTCCTGACCGGTTGGTGGGTTACCCGGGTCGTCTGCATCTCTGGGACCATGAGATGAATAAGTGGAAGTATGAGTCTGAGTGGACGAATGAAGTGTCCATGGTGCTCACTGGGGCAGCTTTTTATCACAAGGTAAGGGGGCGCAGTCCTGGCAAGGTGACAAATGAATATTTCTTCTTTCTGTCTCACTTGACAGTATTTTAATTACCTGTATACCTACAAAATGCCTGGGGATATCAAGAACTGGGTAGATGCTCATATGAACTGTGAAGATATTGCCATGAACTTCCTGGTGGCCAACGTCACGGGAAAAGCAGTTATCAAGGTAGGAGGCTCTGCCACTCACTTGCTTTGTGACAGCCAGGTATGTTTTTGTCCTCCTCTGGCAGGTAACCCCACGAAAGAAATTCAAGTGTCCTGAGTGCACAGCCATAGATGGGCTTTCACTAGACCAAACACACATGGTGGAGAGGTAAGTGAGCCTCCAACCAAAAGTGCGCCTTACCTCCTCCCCACCTCCTCTCCAAATCCCACAGGTCAGAGTGCATCAACAAGTTTGCTTCAGTCTTCGGGACCATGCCTCTCAAGGTGGTGGAACACCGAGCTGACCCTGTCCTGTACAAAGATGACTTTCCTGAGAAGCTGAAGAGCTTCCCCAACATTGGCAGCTTATGAAACGTGTCATTGGTGGAGGTCTGAATGTGAGGCTGGGACAGAGGGAGAGAACAAGGCCTCCCAGCACTCTGATGTCAGAGTAGTAGGTTAAGGGTGGAAGGTTGACCTACTTGGATCTTGGCATGCACCCACCTAACCCACTTTCTCAAGAACAAGAACCTAGAATGAATATCCAAGCACCTCGAGCTATGCAACCTCTGTTCTTGTATTTCTTATGATCTCTGATGGGTTCTTCTCGAAAATGCCAAGTGGAAGACTTTGTGGCATGCTCCAGATTTAAATCCAGCTGAGGCTCCCTTTGTTTTCAGTTCCATGTAACAATCTGGAAGGAAACTTCACGGACAGGAAGACTGCTGGAGAAGAGAAGCGTGTTAGCCCATTTGAGGTCTGGGGAATCATGTAAAGGGTACCCAGACCTCACTTTTAGTTATTTACATCAATGAGTTCTTTCAGGGAACCAAACCCAGAATTCGGTGCAAAAGCCAAACATCTTGGTGGGATTTGATAAATGCCTTGGGACCTGGAGTGCTGGGCTTGTGCACAGGAAGAGCACCAGCCGCTGAGTCAGGATCCTGTCAGTTCCATGAGCTATTCCTCTTTGGTTTGGCTTTTTGATATGATTAAAATTATTTTTTATTCCTTTTTCTACTGTGTCTTAAACACCAATTCCTGATAGTCCAAGGAACCACCTTTCTCCCTTGATATATTTAACTCCGTCTTTGGCCTGACAACAGTCTTCTGCCCATGTCTGGGAACACACGCCAGGAGGAATGTCTGATACCCTCTGCATCAAGCGTAAGAAGGTCCCAAATCATAACCATTTTAAGAACAGATGACTCAGAAACCTCCAGAGGAATCTGTTTGCTTCCTGATTAGATCCAGTCAATGTTTTAAAGGTATTGTCAGAGAAAAACAGAGGGTCTGTACTAGCCATGCAAGGAGTCGCTCTAGCTGGTACCCGTAAAAGTTGTGGGAATTGTGACCCCCATCCCAAGGGGATGCCAAAATTTCTCTCATTCTTTTGGTATAAACTTAACATTAGCCAGGGAGGTTCTGGCTAACGTTAAATGCTGCTATACAACTGCTTTGCAACAGTTGCTGGTATATTTAAATCATTAAATTTCAGCATTTACTAATACTGCACATGTGTGAATTATACCTCTTTAAGCCCAGTTGATGAACAAATCTACCCTGGCGAATGTTAAATGTTATGGATTCGAAACAGATTTATCTGGCTCTGATATTAAGATTAGCCACAGTTTGGGCTTTAGCCACAACATATGTCCCCAAAACACAAAATACATAACAATTTGCTTAGAATATGGATATAATTACAGAAACCTAGTTGTTTTGCCAGTCAGCGTCAGTCATACACCATCCATTGTTCTGTTGAGTGACATGAAGGTGGGCAGTTATTATGCTGTAGTTTCATCAAGAGTCACTTCAGATGTGTTCCCCAGACTTTGAGAGGTCAAAGAAAGTTTCAGAAGTAGCAAAGTTGGAAGTGGAAATCATAAGAGTTTTGTCTTCTTTCATTTGAATAAGTGATCGAATCATGGACTATTATTGCCAAAGGGGGCAAGCGATCATCTCATCCAGTTTGTTCATTTTGCAAATGCAGAAACTGAAGCTGCAGATGTTCATTTTGCAAATGCAGAAACTGAAGTGATTTTTTTCAGTTTCTGACAGCAGCAAACACAGGTGCTTACCAAATACTTTTGATTTGGGTAATGTGTACTGGTCAGTAGGAGACATGGGAAAGCATTTTGGTCTCATGTATTCATAATATTGGGGACGATATGGTAGAAAGCCAGGAAAAATATTTCTGTTGTCACCCAGGTACCAGAGGCTGACAAGCACAGTGAGGACCTCTAATCTTTCTAGGGGTTTTCTAGTTTGTTTTCCAAGATGTGGGGCAGGTATAGGGGAGGGTCTTACATTGAAATCTCTGCTGAAAGCTATGGACTGTGCTGGCATTGTGTATGTGTCATATTGCCCTGGTTTCTTCAAATTTCTGCCCTTTTGCTCATCATCGAATGCACTACCTTAGTGGCTGGTTTCTAATGCAGCTTCTCTCCCAAAGGGTACATTTTTAAATTTTTATTTTTTAAAATCTTGAGAGTCCTTTGATTTGGGAAGAGGAACTCTTTCATCTGAGTTCATTGTGAGCCCTAGAGAGCTGTGTGACTTTATCATCGTCATAGGAGTCATTGGACTTTAAAGGCATTACAACTCCATTTAAAGTACCTCATTACTCCCAGGAATATTGGGTGTTAGATCTTGCAACACAGCATAAAACAATTTATGTTAAAGAAGGAGCATTATATCCTAGGCACTTGAAACAACCTCAAAGGTGATGTTACCCTATGAACAGATAGGTGGTACAGTCACCGTAGAAATTCAAGACAGGGATATAGCAGGTGATGGCGATTCATGGATTCAGAGTGGGCTAGGGACTCCACTTTATTGTTCGTGTATTTCTGAGCTGCTAACCAGCAAACCTCACCCATAAGCTTAGGTCAGGATCATCTGTCCTCGGGATGCCATAGAGCCTGGTTTCAGAAGCAGAACAATCATGCTAATTAAAATGTCGTGTTCTGGCCTACAGCAGACAACAGCTGGTTTTAGATTAAGAAATCTTTTTAAAGAAACACATCTTACTGGCCTATAGAGAAGACGAACTTGAACTGGCCCTGGCCCAAGTGCACACTGAGCCACTGGCTTTGCCCCCAGGGGCCTAACTGGGATGGGCCTGCTTGGAATGCCAGGGCTGGAAATACTTTTTTATTTTGCTGATTAACATTACATAGTTGTTAAAATGTTTATCTCATGTATTTTACCAACCCTCACACATTTAGGTATAAACCTCCTTTTCTGGGAGAATTAAAGAGAAAAACAGCAACTTTAGTTGTCAGAATCTTGTGTTCTTTCCTGCCAGTGATGCTCTGCTGTATCCTTTTTTTTTTTTTTTTTTTTGAGACAGAGTCTTGCTCTTGTCACCCAGGCTGGAGTGCAACAATAGCATGGTCTCGGCTCACTACATCCTCCGCCTCCCAGGTTCAAGTGATTCTCCTGCCTCAGCCTCCTGAGTAGCTGGGATTACAGGCGCTTGCCACCACGCCTGGCTAATTTGTTTGTAATTTTAGTAGAGGCAGGGTTTCACCACGTTAGCCAGGCTGGTCTCGAACTCCTGACCTCAGGTGATCTGCACGCCTTGACCTCCCAAAGTGCTGGGATTACGGGCGTGAGTCCCCACGCTCAGCCACTGTATCCTTTACTCAGTGTCATCAAGTTCAAAGCTCTGACCACCCTGGTTTCTCTGCCAAAGCCTCATCTACTTCCAGCTGGGCTTTGAACTTGTGGTTTTTAAGTGCTGGTTTCTCTGCTGCCTTTGGAAAATAGTGACCATCATGCTGGTCTGTGCTGACGCAGACTGGGAGCTGGAAGAGACAAGCTCCCTCTTTGCTCTCATTGGCCAAAGATGTTGCTAATAACCCTGTGATCCTAGCTTCCTTCTAGGATGATAGCCTCTGACAGGCACCATGCCAGGAGGAAACTAGAGCGTCTTTATCACTGAAAGATAGCACGTTTCTAGCCACAGGTTCTGAAGTTGATTTGAGGTTAAAATCCAAGAACCTTTGATAGTTTTCAGCCAAGATAGTAATCAGAAAGTAGATGAAGCAGAGACTGGGTTTGGGAAGTGGTTGGGTTCTGGGAAGGCTCTTCCTAGCTCTGCAGTTAGATCCTGTGAGGACCCAGCTGATAGAGTAAAGGCTTTGGGTGTTGGAGACTTCCCATCAGCCACCCATCATGAGCCTGGTGTGTTTCCTTTGCTTTGTAGCTCCTTTGGGGGTATGCTGCTTTTTCCATTTCTCTTGGCTCGGGTACTCTTCCATTGCAGCAAGAGAAGCCACAGTGGGCTGTTCCCCAAGCAGCCCTGGCACAGAGAGGCAGAGTAGAGAATGCTAAACTGGCCCCATGTCTCCTCCAGCCACTTCCTGAGGAGCAGTTCTGGCAGGAGTGTTAACCATATTGGCAGCAGCTTCCATCCAGAGAGACTTTGAAAGCAACTTGAGCTTTCCACTGCAGGGCCTGGAGGCATATGAAACCTGTGGGGCCTGCCCCTACTCACCTCACCCCTGAGCTCTGTCCAAGCCCTGGACCTCCTGTCCTCGGCCTGTGTTTGGTACTCACCCACTTTCTACTTCTGAGTAGAATCAAGGGCAGCATTTGGTCCCATTATACCAGCCATGCATCATCTGTGAACAGGCCTTATTGAGCTTATCTTGGCAGAGGAAAGTCAGGCAGGCAAGACCCACTCTAAATTTTAATGTTTCCCCCTCATTTTAGGGTGGGAGCTGTGAGTTCATCTGAAGACTGGGTGAGGGCATTGTAAGCTCAAGCCACAGCCTCTTTTCCACCTCCATTAAATGGACTGTTAGGGATGCCCAGCTTCCCCAATTTCCTGGGAGGGTGTGTGGGTCTGTACAGGCAACCTTGTGTCATTCTTTCAATTTCCGGCTCACCATTGCTGGCAACAGTGGGAAGATGACCAGAGAAAGTTTGGCCCCCTCTCCCAAGCTTCCAGGCCTCTTTCCTTTTCAAGAAATAGTTGAGTCACCAGCATCTGTATCTGGCATTTTGTTTCTTCACATTTGCAACCATTTCAGGGTAGAGTTTTTTTGTTTGTTTGTTTGTTTGTTTTTGTTTTTTTTGTTTTTTCTTTGGAAACAGAGTCTCACTCTGTCCCATAGGCTGGAGTGTAGTGCTGTGATCATGGCTCGCTGCAGCCTCAAACTCCTGGACTCAAGCAGTCTTCCCATCTCAGCCTTCCAAGTAGCTGAGACTAAAAGCGTGCACCACCACACCTGGCTGATCTTTTAATTTTTTTGGAGAGACAGGGCCTCACTATGTTGCCTAGGCTGGTCTCTAACTCCTGGGATCAAGTGATCCTCCTGCCTCAGCGTCCCAAAGTGTTGGGATTACAGGTGTGAACCACCATGCCTGGCCCAGGATAGCACTTTTTCCTTTCTTCTGCTCTCAGTTGGTTGGACCACTGGTTGCATCTCTTCCCACTCTCCCTGAAAGGCACAGAACTATCAGACAGAAGACAAGGTAGTTCTCAAGAAGTACCAGGCAGCTGTGTCTGCTAGAGGCTTCCTCAGCAAAGCCCCATCTTGTGGACAACCTCTCAGGAATTGCAGGTGGTGTGGGAGTGGCTGACAGAGGAGGGATCCATATGTCTTAGACCAAAGCCACCAGTCAGGCCTTGCCACCATATAGAACCTTCCCTTTAGAATATATTTATTTGGAATTTTACTTATAGCTGCAAATATATCATTGGCTACTATACCCAAGCATCAACTCAAGGAACATTTGGTTTTCTGGTGAGCACAGCTGAAGACCAACCAACTAGTTACTGATCCAGATGAGGGAAGAGAACATTTATTCAGTCATTCTGTTATGCTAACTATTCATTTTCTCATGAAAATGTAGTCTTTGGCTGGGCATGGTGGCTCATGCCTGTAATCCCAGCATTTTGGGAGGCCAAAGCGGGCAGATCATGAGGTCACGAGATCGAGACCCTCCTGGCTAACACGGTGAAACCCCATCTCTACTAAAAATACAAAGAATTAGCCGGGCATAGTGGCAGGCACCTGTAGCCCCAGCTACTCGGGAGGCTGAGGCAGGAGAATGGCGTGAACCTGAGAGGTGGAGCTTGCAGTGAGCTGAGATTGTGCCACTACACTCCAGCCTGGGCGACAGAGCAAGACTCCGTCTCAAAAGAGAAAATGTTGTCTTTGCCAGGCAGTGTGGTAGGCCCAAGAGATATAGCAATTAGAGTTGACTAAGACAGTGTCCCTATCCTGTTCTTGAGCTCCAGTTCTAGTGGGAGTTCTTGAGCTTGGTAAGATGATGTGAGTCCATCAGTGGCCCAGGACTCTAAGCATGTATGTTTTAGTCCCAGCTGTAAATGAGGATTCCATTAACCCCATCTTCTCCAATGTATGGAGGATGCAAGAAGCTTTAAAATGTCCTTTTCTCACAGTGACTTCCCTTGACCATGCCTTAGTTTCCTCAGCCAGAAATTGGAGACAGCAAGAGCACTTATGCCTGAGTTGGTGAGATGGAATGATGTATCATATCTCTTCCCCTTTTATTAACCAGATCGTTTACCAGATTGTACCTGGTGATGCTGGCAGCCAGCCCTCTTCCGGCCCCTATTTCTGCTTACCGTGTTACCAGAGAGCCTGGGGGTCTGGATCCTATCTGGCCCCGTCAGGGTGGATTACCAAATGAGCAGTTCTCTTGCCCCAGTCCCTTTCCTGTGCTATAAATAAGCCCCATGTTTATTTTCTTATGTTATTGAAATGAGCACTTGTGATTTGGGCCTCTTTTGAGGAGTCCAGAGAGCGTCCATCCGGTGCCTGGTGAGGGCCCTGCATGGCTGGCTGCTGTCTGAAGCTATTTGGAGTCCTCTCCCTGTGTTTTCTATGTGGCTTAATTTCAATAGAAAGGGTTATATGCAACCCTGTATCTGCTGATTTTCAGGTTTCAACTTTCTGCCAGCGTCACTGCCTGCTTAGAAGTAAAGTTATGTTTCTCATTAAGGGGATAACAGCCACAATTGAGGTAATTAACGAAAATTGTACATTGGTGGCAGCACCTCCTATAGGATTTCCAATAGTCTTTCTCTAGTAGATCATTGGGGGCTCACCTTGATCTCCTCTCTTCTGTCTACCCTGCACCAAAATACCTTGTCCTGTTTTCTGGATATAGTTCCAATAATTTTTTTCCTAACAGCCTTTTTGTCACCAGTTGGTTTGATATCTTACAACTTGGCCAAATGAGGGTTCCATTAACTCCATCTTGTCTAATGCATGGAGAATTCAAGGATTTTTTTTTTCTCTTTTCATAGCACCTTCCAGTTGCCAGTTGTACCCTGGCCCTTCTTTGGAAGTCATAATGATGAATATCCATTAATAAGAGATTGATGCTCTTTCAACTCTCATGTCATCTATACCATCTCAGTGGAGAGGATGACTTTGGATGAGGTTGGAATAGAAAGGAAACATTTGGAAGTCCACTGCAGTGTATTATATGCTGTGTGGAAGTCTGGGGGTTAGGAAATACCTGGAGGGAGAACTTCCTAAGAAATGATTTTTGGTTCTTTTAGGCCTTAACAGCACAATAAAAGTATCCCATGAGACCATTATGAGCAGGACACGACATTGTTTCACACCTTGGGCTGTGACTATTTACTTCTCGGTACAGATTACTCTGGTTAAATCACTCAGTAAAGAAATCTTTTCATGCTCACAATCTGAACCTGAAGGCTATTACTGAAGAGAATTGCATCTGACAACAAAATTTAATTTACTTCCAGAGAAAGGACCAGAAGAAAGTAAATTTTCATTTATGTTTTTAAGTCTATTGTCTTAAAAAGATTCTTTTCCCTTAAAAAATAAAAAAACCTGATGTGATGGGTTCCTTCAGTCAACAAATACTTATTGAGCAGTTATTGTGTGCCAGATACTGTTCTTGGTGTGAGGATATGGCACTGAACAAAACAATGTACCTACTTTCGTCAAGCTTACATTCTAATGAGGAAGATAACCAAAACAAGTGACTGAATATAATTTCAAATGTCAATAAATGCTGTGAAGAAAATAAAGCAGAGTATTATATGTGGATAATGACTTGGAA